ACACCCCACCCCTAATCAGAGAGGATCAGGGGAGAGAGAGGACCCAAGGAACACTGGAACCTGAAGGGCGGGAATCTGAGGCCAAGACTGATTGTTGGAAATTGTGGGCATCAGGAAAGGAGAAAGTGAGTCAGAATGGGTGGACCGAGGGTGGTGTTGGGGCGGGGGGGGCAGTGAACTGGGTTAGGAAGGATTAGAAATCAGAACCTTAGGAAGGATCCAGAAAGGAACTGTCCTTAAAAAGGTGCATGCTGCGGCTGGGTACTGTGGCTCACGCCTGTAATCCCAGCACTTTGGGAGGCTGAGGCGGGCAGATCACGAGGTCAGGAGATGGAGATCATCCTGGCTAACACAGTGAAACCCCGTCTGTACTAAAAATACAAAAAATTAGCCAGGCGCGGTGGCAGGTGCCTGTAGTCCCAGCTACTTGGGAGGCTGAGGCAGGAGAATGGCGTGAACCCGGGAGGTGGAGCTTGCAGTGAGCTGAGATCACACCACTGCGCTCCAGCCTGGGTGACAGAGCGAGACTCCATCTCCGAAAAAACAAAAACAAAAATTAGCCGGGCATGGTGGCACATGCCTGCAGTCCCAGCTACTCGCGAGGCTGAGGCAAGAGAATCGCTTGAACCAGGGGGAAGGAGGTTGCAGTGAGCCGAGACTGCGCTACTGCACTTCAGCCTGGGAGACAGAGTGAGACTCCTCAGAAAAACTGCTTTCTTCCAACTTACAAAAGCCGGAAGAAGAAAATGTCATTTATTTTCATGGTAGGAGATTTATGCCAAGATTGTACACCAGGTGGAGACCTGTACCAGCTCCCTCTGCTCCCATCTCCCAGAGTTCTAGGAATTTACTCTTGCACACTGGCTCTTTCATGTCTCTTCGACTTTGCCTACGGAGGTCTCTCTGCCTAGCATGCCTTCTCTCCATGTCTCACCATTATCCTCCGGCTTTATTTATTTATTTATTTATTTATTTATTTATTTTTATTGTTTGAGAAAGTGTCTGACTTTACCTTCCAGGCTGGAGTGCAGTGGCGTGGTCACTGTTGACTGCAGCCTCAAATTCCTGGGCTCAAGAAATCCTCCCGTCTCAGCCTCCCAAGTAGGTATGCATCGCCACACCCAACTAGTTTTTTAAGACTGGGGACAATCAATTCCTTCACAATCTAGAACCAAAGATTGGATCTTCTGAGAACATCAGAGAAAGAATGTCCTTGCCATCCACAATACAGCAAAACTTCAGGACCTTGAACTTTGGGTTCATAATCTCACAAGAGGGAAGTTTTTCGCCAGAAAAAGATGGCATCCTTGATGTGAACAGCTTTTCCCAAGATCACAGATCAAGACTTCTAGTTTTTTTTTTTGAGACAGAGTCATTTTTTTTTTTTTTTTTGAGACATAGTCTCGGTCTTGTTGCTCAGGTTGGAGTGGAATAGCGCGATCTTGGCTCACTGCAACCTCCGCCTCCTGGGTTCAAGTAATTCTCCTGACTCAGCCTCCAGAGTAGCTGGGATTACAGGCGCCCACCACCATGCCCGGCTAATTTTTTTGTATTTTTAGTGGAGACAGGGTTTCACCATGTTGGCCAGGCTGGTCTCGAACTCCTGACCTCAGGTGATCCGCCTACCTCGGCCTCCCAAAGCGCTGGGATTACAGGCATCAGTCACCGTGCCCGGCCTTGTGATAGTGTCTTACTCTGGCACCCAGGCTGGAGTGCAGTGGTGCAATCTTGGTTCACTGCAACCTTCGCCTCCCAGATTCAAGCGATTCTTGTACATCAGCCTCCCGAGCCGCTGAGACTACAGGCACGTGCCACCATGCCTGGTTAATTTTGTGTGTGTGTGTGTGTGTATGTTTGTGTGTGATGGAGTTTTGCTCTTGTTGCCCAGGCTGGAGTGCAGTGGTGCGATCTTCGCTCACTGCAACGTCTGCCTCCCGGGTTCAAGCGATTCTCCTGCCTCGGGCTCCTGAGTAGTTGGGATTATAGGCGCTCAACACCATACCCGGGGAATTTTTTGTATTTTTAGTAGAGACGGGGTTTCATCATGTTGGCCAGGTTGGTCTCCAACTCCTGACCTCAGGTGATCCACCCGCCTCGGTGTCCCAAAGTGCTGGGATTACAGGCGTGAGCCCTGTGCCCAGCCTCAGTGTCTCTCTCTCTCTCGACTAGAGAGACTGACCAGGGACAATCAACTCTCTCCAGACTGACAGAGAGAGAGACAGAGAGAGCGAGAAAGAGACAGAGTCTGGCTCTCACCCAGGCTGGAGTGCAGTGGTGTGATCTTGGCTCACTGCAACCTCTGCCTTCCGTGTTCAAGCGATTCCTGTGCCTCAGCCTCCCAAGTAGCTGGGATTATAGGTCCACACCACCACGCCCGGCTAATTTTTGTGTTTTTAGTAGAGACAGCCTCACCATGTTGGCCAGGCTGGTTTTGAACTCCTGACCTCAGGTGATCCGCCAGCCTCGGCCTTCCAAAGTGCTGGGATTACAGGCGTGAGTCACCGCGCCCGGCCAAATAAAATAAAATGTTAAAGCAAATTCAGGACTACCCCTCCTCCAAGTCTTCTGTTCCCTTTGGGCGCCCAGGTGAGCGGGGGAGGGGCTGGGGGAGTAATAACATCAAAAGAGCGCCTTTTCCTCCCTTATTCCGAGGAGACTTCCCTGGGCCTGACTCCCGGTCCTGTCCCCAGCGCCCCGCGGCCTCTGGAGCCCCTTCAGTGACCAAGATACAGAGATCAGGACGCCTTTGCGCCGCCCCAGGTGCCCGCCCCTAGCTGGCTCTGCTTGGGCCGCGAGGGAAGGTGAGGTCGGGGGCGGAGCCGGGGCGTGACAGCCGGGGTGTGTGTCCGCCGGGCTTGGTGCCTCCGGTGGCCCTGCAGCACCGTCCCACCTCTGCCACCCTCCGATGGGGCCGCTACCTGTGTGCCTGCCAATCATGCTGCTCCTGCTACTGCCGTCGCTGCTGCTGCTGCTGCTTCTACCTGGCCCCGGGTCCGGCGAGGGTGAGTGAGGAAGGGGCTTTCCCGGAACTCAGCCTGCAGCCTGTCACCTTTGTTTACCCCCCAGCCTCCAGGATATTACGTGTGCACCGGCGTGGGATCCTGGAACTGGCAGGAACTGTGGGTTGTGTTGGTCCCCGAACCCCCATCGCCTATATGAAATATGGTTGCTTTTGTGGCTTGGGAGGCCATGGCCAGCCCCGCGATGCCATTGACTGGTGAGTGCATGCCTGGGACCAGGCCACAAAATCACCTGCTGTCCTGCCCATGTGACATCCGCAGGTGCTGCCATGGCCACGACTGTTGTTACACTCGAGCTGAGGAGGCCGGCTGCAGCCCCAAGACAGAGCGCTACTCCTGGCAGTGCGTCAATCAGAGCGTCCTGTGCGGTGAGTCCCCAGCAGCACCATGCCACCCACCCCTGACTGTACATTTTAATATGGTAAATTTTAGGTTGTGAGAATTTTGCCCCAATAACAAAAAGCAGGAGTGCATGGTGAGGATTTCTCTGTTACTGAGAGTGGTTGGGGTGAGAGAAAGTCTCCCGGAGACACCAATGAAGCAGAGACCTGAGGAACAGAGGAGACAGCCACGTGGAGGTGATGCAACAGCCAGTGCAAGGGCCCTGGGGTACGCACAAGTGTCTGGGTGGTCTGAGGATCACAAGGAGTTCGGTGAGGCTGGAGCAGAGTCCCCCAGAGTGACAGAAGTAGGGGATGATGTCGGAGAGTGATAGGGGCTAGATTCCTAGGGCATTGGAGGCTCTTCTCTGAGAGAGATGGGGAGCCAAGGAGGGTTTTGAGCAGGGGAGGGACATGACCTGATTTGCATTTTTTTTTTTTGAGACA